CACTCAAATTATTAACCTATTGCTAGTTGACTTATACAATTATGAAATTCAGAGTTCATGAATGTATTTAATTAATGAGCACTTATTAAGGAATAATACTATTTGTTACAAATTAAATAAGACTAATAAAATTATATGAATTAAGTATACCTATTAGTTTAAGTAGGAAAAATGAACCATAAGTATTTTCTTTAAGGATGAAAACTATGATAAAATTCTTATTTACTATTATTTGTAGACATATTGAGATAATTTGACTATTTTGATTAAACTTTCAAACAAATGGGACAAGTCAAGATAGTCTGATAGGCTATTAAATTTGGTACCTTCTGTTGAAATTCATGTGAGAAATATTACTAACAATAAATTCCATATTGCTATCCTTTTATTCTCTCTTATTCAGCTTTCAGTCCTCATCACCAACATATACCTTTTTGTATAGAATATAGACAAAAAATTTAAATTATAGTTTAATGCTGTAGTCATAGTTATTGGTTTATGTTATCCTTGCAATATGCTTTATGCTAAACATAGGTATAGAGCTGGCCATGAATTCTTGTTTCATGGGACTGAACTTAAATGGGTAAATTTTAAAGAATATAATTTGTTTACAGTTTGATATAACTGTGCCTATTTTATAAGAATTTTTGTTGTAGTTATGTTTAATATAAGATGAGGAAATATTCAATTTTAAGCATTTTTACTAAATCTTTTCGTATGAGTTGTAGTCAGACTTTCTCAGGAGGCAAAGTTGTTTCTATCCTTTCATAATATAGGATTTTCCTTTTTTCTTTTCCCAAGCCTAATGCATTAAGATAATGTTTTCTGTTTCCAAACTCATCATAACTTTGTAAAGTAAATATACTGATTTGTATTCATAATTGTGTTTTTTTTATAGAGAGTGAAAAACAAATCATTGGAAGATGTTGTTATGTTAAATGTTGATACAAACACATTAGAATCACCATTTAGTGACTTGAACAACCTACCAAGTGATGTGGTAAGTATGAAGGCTATTCAGTGGTGAACATATATGTTTTCTCCTGGACCTCTGAATTACTAAGTTATTTTTCCCACTTTTAATATCTGAAATAAAAGGGTTGGGTATTTGCATGGGGTGTGAGAGAAATCAATGTTGATTCTATATTTAATATTTTTACCTTTTAGCAGTTGAGATTTTGAATGGAACATCATATTCCTTATTGTAAAAGTAAGATCATAATTAAAAAGCTAGATGCATTCATTAGGCAGAGTTTCTTTAAACCTAAGTCTCTTCATCTCATCTTAATCATTATATTACAAAGTAGGCATTTCTGTCTGCCTAGTGGCATGTCTTGCAAAAGAATGAGAGAGTTTTTGAAGGCAAGAAGAAGAAGGGGGCCAATTATCGGCTTTTGCTTCCCTGCCACCTGCCAGCGCTTTTCCTTTTAATTAATGATCTGATGTTACTGGTCAATATAATAAGAAATGCTTGTACAGTTGGGGTCAGAAAATTCTGGCTTTGATCTCCCTCAACTTTCTGAAACATTTATTTGTTTTCTCTAAATTATTTCAGTTTTATTTTAATCTTTTCTATCCTGCTGAGGGCTGCAAGAATGAAAACCTACACTGTTTGTCATTTGCTTTGGCAGAGCAAAGACTGCTTACTTAGAATTCTATTTGTAAATTAAACTGCAAACCCAGTTTGTCATAAAAGACATCTGATCCTTTTGAAATGACGAAAACTGTCTTTTGTCTGTAAAGGCTGATAAATTAAGTGCCAGTTCTCTTCTGGTCTTTGATCTTGCGGAGGGTTGTGTGTGTGTGTGCGTGTGTCTGCAGCTTATAATGGGACATATTCTGTATGTCACGTTAAATAGTCTCCAAAAGTGCATTATTTTTGGCCTTCATATTCCTTAGTACAGGACAAAAATGCAAACTAGTACTGTTTCTGTATATATTTTAATGGCTACTTAAAAATATCTTTATAACATAGTTCTAAGTTAAAATAACTTCCTTTTTAAAAAAACAAAGCATTTATTCTTTATATGGATATTAAAATTTGGGAATAAAAATGCCTTCAGAGCATATTTTTCTGTAATATTGAACTACTTTGAAATCCATTATTAAGGAGTTTGAGAAAGTGAATTTAAAAATCCTAAACTCAAAAATACACTAATACCAGCCTTGATTGTCCTTCTGTCTAATGATAGGAAAAATATGATTTTAAAGTCAAAATCAGATTATTTATGCCCATAATACCGTAAAATACTTGCTGACCTTGAGACATATTAAAATTCAACTACCTTATCTTACTGTAGTAAAACTTATGCTATGAATGTACAAATCTAATCCTAGGCCAGTGAAAAATTACATCTTTTTAGCTCATTATAACTAGATTACCTCATTATAAAATTTTTGCAAAAACAAAATCACAAAGAAATTATTAGAGTTACTCATTTAAAAACTAATCAAAGTATTATTCAATGGATAGAGAAATAATTATGAAAATAGAATCCCAACTTTTAAGAATGCTTTCCTTATATGCATGTACTTCCTACCGTTAATGCCTTAGGGAGAAAGATTGTTAAAAAGAGAAAGAAGAAAAAAAAGAGAAAGAAATTCAGCTTTTCTGTACGTGATATTAAAATTTTTATAGGCAGCTTCAATCAATGATAGATGATTCTTGAAAAAATAATCTTTGAAATTTTATTTTTTTGATGGGTGATTCTTTTTTAAATTGAAAAGTACTACTTTCCTAGTAGAATTAGTTTGATGATTAGAACATTTATTTAAATATATGGAGAAGTTAAATAATATTTCACACATGTAAGTATTTAAATATATGGAGAAGTAAATAATATTCACACATGTAAAGGCCTGAATATATAAAATGACAGAAGAGACTATCTTGTTATTTACTCATAAATGACAATATAAACATAACTGAAATATTTAAAAATATAGATAAAAATTATACTGAAAGGTGGTGTAGATTGATTAACTAAATATATGCTTGAAATTCAGGGACACAGACTTATAAAGAAATTTAAAGAATAGACAAATAAAAATAGTTCTGAGATGGAGCTAGGACCATTTACTGAAAGTGTGAGATGGTTTAAAGTTATAGTAATTTTCTAAAAATTTTTTGGGTGATTTTTAGAACCCATTTCTAATAAATATAGCTTTTTCATCAGTTTTCTAAAGTTATCTCTTACAATTTTGGTGGAAATAGGATGAAGCATCACATCATATTTTAGAAGCTCCCCTGCCCCACTAGACAGAACAGGACAATTGTAAATGTCTTAAATGAGTTGTGTTAAAATCACAAATGATCTTACTAAAATTTTTTGTGTGTGATTTAAATTGATAAAATATACTTGAAACCTGAAAAATGTTACTATTAGTATTGTTTGATTGTTTAATAGGTTAACTGAGATTTAATTGGGGGGGGTCCTTTTAAAATCCTTCACCAAAGCATTTAAATTATACTTACAGGCTGGTTGACTTTCTATGCATGTGTACTCTATTATTGTGTCAGATTGACCAGTGGTCTTGGCTGTTCAAAGGTCAGTGGTCACAGTTGTCCTGAATTACTAGTTCTTTTTTCCTGTGGACCCTCTGCTGTGTTGCATGCTGTAATCTTCTTAATGGCTTCATTCCAATATTCACACATAATATTTTAGATTTATTGACTGTTAGAAATACTACCATGCCAGTAGCAGTTCCGCTACTCTTAAGGTATTTAAAATTGGAAAAATAAATCAGGGCAAAGCTTTCAGGATTCCTTTGTTTTCGTTAAGGGAGGGGGAAAACCTCTTTTCCTGTCTTCTGACAAGAACACTTGTTTTTTGATTTCATCATTTCACTATAGATTTGGATCATTAAAAGAAAAAAAAACATATTTTATTGGGAGTGATTTTAATGATATTGATTATTACATGGAATAACTTTTAAAGGCAGTAGATCCAATAAAATATACTCTTGTAGTTTTTGTCTATTAATATATTGTGACTTTATTTTTTAGTGGCTGTGCCAAATAGACACCTTCAAACATCTGTAGTATAGTTTGAATGTTTTGAAATAAAAAAAAGTAAATGTTAGGACTCAGTTACAGCATCAATCACAGTTAGTGTTATTGTAGTATGTTTATAAGGGTGAGAAAAAGAACCAATTGAATTAAATATAACATTTGAAATCTCAAATGACTTGATTTTAATTTATGAAAATGCAGTATTAAAACCTCCTATTCCAAATCTATATAGAATTTAGTTTTAATTGCATAATAATTTAAAATATATTTCTGAGATATTCCTGCTCATTTTAATTTTTATCATTAACGTTTTAAAAAAGCAATTTGGAGGTTGTTACTATTTCAAATATAAATAGAATTACTCTCTTACTAGGAATTAAGCTAATAATTAGAATTATAATATTTAGGAATTCTCTCATATGAATATTAAACAATTGTAAATTCCTATAGATGAAAGCACATTAGAATTGACATCTGAAAAGGTTACATGTATTAGAATATTCATTACAACAGGCAAGTTTTTTTTTACCTGTATTGCTTAACGGTCTCTAATAATTTAAACTTATTAGATTGTAAGAATAGTAATAATATTGATAGGTCAATATGCTATTCCTATTTTAGATAAGAAAATCAAGGCACAGAAAGTATACTGTTAATGGTATATCTATAGATTCAGTTCATAGAGGTTGATCCTCAGGCCTGTGCCCGAAACAGTAGACCATGGTCCCTTTCATATAAATGTGATATACAATGTAATGAATAACTCATTTAAAATATATTATAGAAGCTTACTTGCCACTTAAACTTGTTAAAGAAATATCAGTTTGATCCATTTGATTTAAATTAGGATTTTCAGCACTATTTTTAAAACTTCATTTTCATCTTAAATATAATACTATTGGAAAATGATTTTCTGTTTTCTACTATGAGGGTGTATAGAAAATATGGTACACTTAAGAGTTATTGTACAAGTCACTGTAGACCACTGTATGTTACAGGATAGCTATATTTTGTATGAAGCATATTTAATTACTAAAACGTTGAAAAGACCTTATTATAATGATGCTATCTAAAATATCATACATATTATGGTGAAGCTTTCAGGAATCATAAGAAGGAGTGCATTAAGTGGTTTTATTGTGATAAAAAAAGGAAAGACACAAATTGCTCTGAATCACCAAAAATCATTAAGAGCATGTAAGAACTGGAGAAAACCTCTAAAATTCTGATATCAAATATTTGAATATCTACATTCAAGTGAATTTATTAATTTGGGGATAAGTTTGAGAGAATTAGTTTTTTCAGGGAATTCTAAAATAAACTTTTCAAAAAATATTAAGTTATGTAAGCAAATTAAACTCTTAGAACCACACAGATTGTCAATGGATATGTTTAATTCATTGAATATTTCCTGTAATCTAACATGAAGGTTTAACATGTTAAATTGTCATAATATATGTTATAAAGAAAAAAAAGGGCCCCAGAGAATATTATATTAGTTCCAGGTTTGCCACAGTTCTGCTGTAATCTTTATTGTGTTTAATGGTAAATGAAGTCCCTAACAAATTTCTAGGGTGGTCAGGTTAGAAAGATTCATTCAGCTTCTAGAGTAACTTGGAGAACATTTTATTACTTCAGGAGACAAATATTGCTTTCAGTTTGCCCTTGGAAAAGTATAGTCATGCTTTTTCTCCTCTCAGTCTTCAATTGTTAGAACTCAGGCATCTAGGTGTACCTTGCCTCCACCACACAGCCTTGGTACTGTGCTTTGTAAATAGGCATTCAATAAGTGATTGCTGAAAGGAAATATAATTACACTTCTTTTATCTTTTGTAATAGAAACTTGCTTTTAAAGTCTGTTTACAGTTACCTCCTAGAACATTTTATAAGGATATTTCCATTTGACTTTAATAAGAATAATGAAAATGAGAAACCTGGACGTATATATAAAGTATACTTTTTGACTATGAGCATAACCTTTTATTTCCTGTATTTAGAAAAAGAGACCATGTTGTGATGGCAATCATTGTGCTTCTGCATACCCAGCTGAATGTCTGTGGAAACTCAGCTATTCTTTTAAATAGTTATTATCAGAGATATAATTATTTACAAAGTAGTTTTTTTGTTTGTAGGTAAACTATTATAGATTTTGCTGTTCTCCCAACTGTTTTCTTGGTGTATATTTTGAAAATATAAACCTTAAATGTTAGAACAAAGAAAACAAAAGCAAAACCCGAAAACCTTAACTGTGCTTGTAAACATTTAAAATATTTTTGTTAGTTTCTCTCAATTGAGTAAGAGAACCTGGCTTTCCCACAGCAATGATCCAGGCTTTGGTAATACCCCCCTTTATGTCTCTGTACTTCTGCCATTCTAAAGTTGATTTATTGTTTGTTACTTTTAGTGATTTTAAGTGCTCAATGAAGTTCCTTGGCTTTCTCATGGCTTTTCATTTCCAACTAAATTACCTAGCCTTTCTTTTAATGTCTTCCTCCCATGCTTCTTTCTCTTGTTACTGCAGATATTTTTTTTTTCTAAAAAAGGTAAACCTTGATTTTGGCTGTTAAAATTATTTGCAATTTATTTCTGGTCCTTTAAATTCTTGATTTTTCCATATCCAAGCAACTTTTTGTGTGTAATATTGTGAGCACTGTCACAATAGCAGTTCCCAAACCTTGCCGATATCATAATGACCTGGTGACCTTTTAAATGAATTATGTTTCTGAGCACCATCACAGATACTTTGATTGAGTCAACTGGAGGAATAAATGTAGAATTGTGCATGGAACAGATTGTTAGATTTGTTCATTTATTCATTCAACAGGTATTTATCAAGTATCTACTATGTACACGCATTGTGCTAAGAACTGGGTATATAGTGGTGAACAAGCAAACATATACCCTGATTTCATAGAGTTTATGGTGTGTTAACACTCATCTAGTATTACAAATAGAGACAAATGTTATAAAAGAACAGGGTGCAGTTGGAGAGAATTACAGTGGTATCCTAATTTAGATTAAGGGTGAGATAGGTAGAGGCTGGACCTGTTGTAGCTCAGTGGCACGGGAAAAAAACCATGTGTGTCTCTGTGGTGCAGCAAGGCATTATCTTATGTGGTAGTGCATAAATTCTCGGGGGCTCAAGTGTTCTTCTCCAGCTTAATAGTAAAGGTTGCAAGCCTGAGGTTTCATTTTTCTTATGACGTGGCAGGAACCTGATGCTGTGCCAGTTGCACTGAGGATGGGATTTCAGGTGCACCAGTATGAGAAAGTATGGAAGCAGTTAGGAGCTTGGTCTATATTCTTATTTCATATCTCTCATATATCCTTTATACTGTTTGTTTATTATCCTTTATACTGTTTATTATCCTTTATACTGTTTGGTATATTTATTAGGGTACAAGCTAAGCTGCTATAACAGAAATACCTGAATACTCATTCTTAGATCAAAATAGAAATGTATTTCTCTATTGTATAACAATTAAGAGGTAAGTTTTCCAAAGATGTGGAACAACTCTGCCATCCTCAATACATAGCATCCAACTCTAGGTTTAAGGTATGCTCTTTGTCTACCTTGCCGTAGAGTAAAGAGGAGAATCCACAGAGGGGTATTCATATCCCTTTTAGGGACAGCCTGAAAATGTCATGTTCCTCAACTCACATTCCGTTTGTCTGAACCCAGCCATACGGATACAGCAAGTTCCAAGGGATGTTGGAAACTAGCTGAGTTAACCTAGTTTTGTTAAATATGCACCAGTCCAAACTTAAGATTTCCATTAGCAAAGAAAGGGAGAATAGATGTTGGTGGACTTAAAGCCATCTCTGCTGTAAGTAAACTGATAAGAAAATAATTTTAGCCAAACTGAGATGCCATTTTTACTAGTCCGCACTCTCAGATCAGCCTTTTGTGGTCCAGCCAAGCTCAGTGTATCAGGAACATCTTTCTGCAGAATTGGCCTCAATGATGATGAGTATGAGTAAGCCAGATGGGAGGAGGAAGAAGAGGGAGAGGAGAGATAACATATATAAAGGTTTTCCTGTGGGGAAGAGGTTGGTTAATTCAAGACCTATATAGCTGTAGTGAAATAAACAAAAGAATTATGCAAAATGAGATAGTAGAGATAGGCAGGGGCGATCATAAAAGATGTGTAGTTCTTGTTAAAGACCTTTGGATTTTATTGGAAATTCATTGTATACTTGTAGATGATGCCATATTCGTTAGGATTTGACAGGTACTTTAAACATACAATGAAACAATGTAATGATATGCTCTGTAGGTAAGTATATCATATGCTTTTCATTTAATAAATGTTAAAGGTTACTGTTTTAATCTTCGAATAGAGACTTGTTAGAAAATTATTAAGAGAGAAGTGTTAATTTTGCTTCTTAATAAACTGAACTTTAGAAAGGTTAAAAAAGTGTAGGGATTTAATATCTAATTCATGTGATAACTATAACATGATTCAAGGGAGAATAAAAGTTTTCAACTTTATAACTTTGTTCTACAGATGATTATTTGACACTTTAACTTTTCTAAATGTATGTAGTTTTTAGAGAGCAGTTTAGTTATATGAAAGGAAATATTTAAAAATATCTTAGGAGTGTTTTAGGTTGTGTAGATTATCTAAATATTATTTTGGAACACTTATTTTTATCTTCTCTTCTTTACCCTGATGCTTCTCTTTGTGATCATTAAAAGTAAAATAAAAATTTCTAGGTATAGCAGTTAATATATTTTTACTGCAAAAGCATATCTAGAAATCACATCTAAAAGTTAAGTAAAAGAAAAAATCTGTTACTTCTCAGAAAAACTCAACCCCCTTTTATGCTCTGCCTTCCTGGCTTACTGTCCTTTGGTATAATTACTTCATTACTTAGACTGAGTGCACATGGCTTGCACTCTTTTAACATGTACCTATTTGCTGTGTTTACTTATGTAATTCTGTCCTTTTATTCATAGTCACTTTAGTGCTAAGAGGGTAAAAGTGGGGAATTGGTGGTAATATTATTCATGCTGCAGTGAATTCCCAGCGTGCTAAAATCCAGGTTATAATTCTTCCCATGGATGGCTGCTTGGAGGTCTGAATTCTCACTGAAAGGAATTTAAAACATTTGATAAGAGCAATGAAATGATGCTTATTTCTGAATTTTCTTTTCATTGTTTAACTTTTCGTTTGTGATCTATCCTAATACTAAATTAGACTAAAAAATGTATTTACAGAGTGTAAAATCTCTAAAGACAATACAATAAAATGTCCTTTGTGAAGTAATTCTTAGCCATTGGAGGTTGAGGCTAGCTTGCTTTCTTAAGAATAAAAAGAGAAAACAATTGATACTTTTTCAGTATTAATAGGATTATGTGATAATAGCCATATGACTAAGGCTCCAAATGCTTTTCTGAATTCAGAGTTATGTGTGAGTATAAGCCTTAGGATTTCATGGGAAGAGATATATTTATTTCATAACTAAAGTTAGAAGTTTGGAAATTAAAGCAGAAAATGCTCTTTCCTAGACCAGGTATTAAAAAGTACAGGACAGACCCCATCATTTTTATAGATAAAAACTGCTAAAAGCTAATTAGCACTGCAAAGGGCATTGGTAACTGGTGATAATTTACTCCAGTGATGTAAAGACCAGAAACACAGCCAGGTTGATGCAATGATTTTATATTATATTAATATCCTTATATCTAAAACTGATTTTTAAAAAACAATTGTTTTCTTACAGACTATTTTTGAGCATTCATTTGCCCATGTAGAAACACTTAGCTGCCCTTCTGGTCTCTGAAAAACAGGAACAACTTCAGATGTACTGACAATTGAAGCCCACTAGAGTAGGTCAAGGAAAAATTATTTTTATGTAATTTGTAAAAGTTGAAATAATGTAGAAAGAGGCAAAGGAGAAATATAACTATATTTCTTGCCAGGCAATTTTAGTTTAAAATCTGTATGAAATTAGATAGTATACTCATGTAGAATAACATTGTCCAAAATAAAATGTGAGCCACATGTATGATTGTGTTTTCTTGTAGCCACATTAAATCATAAAAGAAATAGGTGAAATTAATGTTAACGATATATTTTATTTAACCCTATACCTAAATATTATTGCTTCCAAATATAATCAATATGAACATTATTGAGTTTTTTTTGTACTGAGTCTTCTAAATACAGTGTCTGTTTACTCTTACGGCAAATCTCAGTTGAGACAAGTCAAATATCAAGTGTGTATATGACTGATAGCTACCTTATTGGCCAGCATAGTTCTAGAACAGGTACATTCTTTTCCTATTTTCTACACATCCACAGGGATCTCAGGAGCTATCATTGACTAGTTTTGGAAGTGAAGGCTGCATATTTATGATTTGGTTTGGAATGGCTTGTGGCATTGTGTTTAATACTCCCTTATAACTCAGGCAACAATTATGCAGTCAAGGATCTGGTATAATAAAGGCTGAGGAATGGCTTGACTTGCCTGTATTCTTAGTGAGCATATGTGTTGTGATTGTCCAGAGAACATTGTGTTCTTGATTTGTGGAGAACTGAGTTGTGAATTTCATGTTTTATTTTTAAAAATACACATTAAGGAATTTTCTTTTGCAGAGATGTAAGGTGCATTTTAATTTTTTTTTATTTTCTAAAGTAAAAATCTTTTAAAAAAACTATTTATATATAATAATACTTTAAAAAGACTGGAATCATATTCCTTACATCGTAATCTTTTTTGGGGGTGGAGGTAGTAATTAAATACGTATATTGATATGCACTCCCATTGCTATTGAAGGCATTTGAAACTTAAAAGTAGCATTAGAAGTTTCAGAATAAAGGACATTAATTTAGATTTATTTTTGTAATTATTATTGTTTGAATATGTGGGTTACCAAAAAATATGCATTTATTGAGATTAGATTTTAATAATAAAAATCCCTCTTAAATGAATCCTGATTTATGCACTTTGTGGGCTAAATGAATTAGGCTCTCAATTTTTATCTGAATCTATGGAGCTTGGATATAAATTGAAAAGATCACAGCTATGGGGAGAAGACCTACACTGCAAAGGCCTTTCTGCATAGATTATGAACATAACTCAATAATTTTTTCGAAACTGTGGTTATAATTGGACCCAATGGGGGTCTGTTTCTTTGATCAGATCACAGTAACTGTGACTTTACACTGGAAAATGTCACTATTGTGAAGTTTTATCACCTGTAGAGCTGGTCTTTCCTCTGATGCTGTGTTCATTTCTCATTAGCATTATTCAAAGTTTAGTTGTTAATTAGGTTGACAGTTCAATTACAATCATATACAAGCAAAGTCAGGGCTACTTGCATAAAGAAATAAAAATAACCCTTCTTGCATAGATATATGTGTGCATGTGTATTTGTGTATATGTGTGCATGTGTTGTGTGTGTGTATATGTGTGCATGTGTATGTATGTGTGTATATGTTTGCATATATATGTATGCACATATATACCTAAAAAGGAGAAATGACTATTTTGTTATATGATAGTTTCATAAGGGTAAGAATATGCTCTGTTAAGTGAGCATTCTTTCCAAAATTTGTCGTACCAGTTTTTTTTCTAAATAAAACAGAATTGTTACACAACTTAATATGTTTCCATTTTAAGCATTGATGAATATATATGAGAACCAATATTTTTAAGTGAACAGAATATAGTTTTCTATTTTGTGTGAAAGGAATTGGTACAGTGAATTGGATGCATAGGAGCATTTTATATCTCCTCCTCCTTAAAAAATAAGAGTTTACATCAGGAGTATGATCTCACTTAAAATTCTGTTCATAAATAATATGCATTTTCTAAAATACATAGCACTTAAAAGATAGAAAAATGTATGAAAAATTAAAACAAACTTAAATATCTTTTAAAATTATGCACATTTTTAGGTAAGTTTTTCTTTGATTTGAAACATTAGTGTTTTAATCTGATTACCGGTTCATGAGGCAATGATACTGAATTCAAACCCACCATGTGGTAGTGGAAAAAACTGGACAGAACTAGGTTTAGATCCCAGCTTTGCCACTTATTGGCTACATAGTAAGGGCAAATGAATTCACATCTTTGTTCCTCTATTTCTTCATTCATAAATGGGAATATGAATGCTTTTCTTAGAAGACTGTGGTGAAGATTAAATGACACAATGTATAACATTTGCATAAAATTCTCCACTCATGGTATAATTTCAATAACTTTATCTCTTCTCCCCTCTTCTTTATCTCATAATGACAAAAACTATTCAACAAATGACTGGAAAATTATATATGCAAATGAGACTTCCAAAAATAAAATTAAATGGTAAGTGATCCTGGAGGACCTGTAACAAATAATGTTAATTTAACTGTTCCTCTCTGTCATGCAGGTCTCGGCCTTGAAAAATAAACTGAAGAAGCAGTCTACAGCTACGGGTGATGGAGTAGCTAGGGCCTTTCTTAGAGCACAGGCTGCTTTGTTTGGATCCTACAGAGATGCACTGAGATACAAACCTGTAAGCGTTTTGTTTCATCACTGTTTTAATTTTTGATGCCCTTAAAATCTTTATTTCTATCTAGGGTGAGCCCATCACTTTCTGTGAGGAGAGTTTTGTAAAGCACCGCTCAAGCGTGATGAAACAGTTCCTGGAAACTGCCATTAACCTCCAGCTTTTTAAGCAGGTAAGAGTGGACCTCCACATTTTTCTTTTGTAGATACATTTTATTTGACACTTTTTAATTCTAGTTTATCGATGGTCGACTGGCAAAACTAAATGCAGGAAGGGGTTTCTCTGATGTATTTGAAGAAGAGATCACTTCAGGTGGCTTTTGTGGAGGTAAAGACAAGTTACAATATGATTATCCATTTCATTCCTGGCATCTCATTTTTATATATTCCAGGGAACCCGAGGTCATATCAACAATGGGTGCATACAGTCAAGGTAATCATAAGCTTTCAAATGTTATTCTTTCATTTGGAAATATGTTTCTGTTTTTCTTTTGCAGAAAGGAGGTGCACTGTTCAACACAGCAATGACCAAAGCAACCCCTGCTGTACGGACAGCATATAAATTTGTAAGTTTTTTTGATATTTAACAATCCTATTTCTGAGCCAGGCACATTCATTATCATTTTCTAGGCAAAAAATCATGCAAAGCTGGGACTAAAGGAAGTGAAGAGTAAACTAAAACACAAGGTATGTCATATTCATTTTTTTCCATTTTACCTCAATTATTGCCTGTATATTTTTTCATGTGTAGGAAAATGAAGAAGATTATGGGACCTGTTCTAGTTCTGTACAATATACACCAGTTTACAAATTACACAATGAAAAGGGAGGAAACTCAGAAAAGCGTAAGCTTGCTCAGGTAAGTAAGGTTATTTACCCTTCATTCCCCCAAATGCCAATTTATTGTCAATCTCTCTCTCCAGGCACGCTTAAAAAGGCCTCTTAAGAGCCTTGATGGTGCTCTATATGATGATGAAGATGATGATGACATTGAAAGAGCAAGCAAGTAAGTAATGGATTTTGGTGTCCTATTAAGTGTACCTACTACTGCGTGTTTTATTTTTCTTCAGGTTATCTTCTGAAGATGGTGAAGAAGCTTCTGCTTATCTCTATGAGAGTGATGACTCTGTTGAAACAAGAGTGAAGACTCCTTACTCAGGTGAAATGGACTTACTAGGAGAGATTCTTGATACATTGAGCACACACAGCTCAGATCAGGGGAAGCTGGCAGCTGCAAAGAGCTTGGATTTCTTTAGATCAATGGATGACATTGATTACAAACCTACGGTTAGTAGATTTTTTTTTACTTATAAAATTAGTTTCTGAGTTTGTTGTTTCTTCTTTTTTTCAGAATAAATCTAATGCTCCTAGTGAGAATAACCTGGCTTTCCTCTGTGGTGGTTCTGGTGACCAAGCAGAGTGGAATCTTGGGCAAGACGATAGTGCCCTCCATGGCAAACACCTCCCTCCATCTCCTAGGAAGCGGGTTTCCTCTAGTGGTTTGACAGATTCTCTGTTTATCCTGAAAGAGGAAAACAGTAACAAGCACCTCGGTGCTGACAATGTGAGTGACCCTACTTCAGGACTGGATTTCCAACTCACTTCCCCTGAAGTTTCCCAGACTGATAAAGGAAAAACAGAAAAGAGGGAAACACTAAGCCAGATTTCAGATGATCTGCTTATACCCGGTCTTGGGCGGCATTCATCGACTTTTGTTCCTTGGGAGAAAGAAGGGAAAGAAGCCAAAGAGACTTCAGAAGATATTGGACTGCTCCATGAAGTAGTGTCATTATGTCATATGACATCTGACTTCCAACAAAGCTTGAACATTTCAGACAAAAACACAAATGGAAACCAAACTTAAATCTTGCATCCAAGCTTCTATGGAGACATTTTGAGATTCAATGCAATCTGTATAATAAACAGAATTATTTGTAGGAATGGCAACTCATACTATTTAAATTTTTTTTTGCATTTGCAACATTTTTCTCACTTGTTCATTTCGAGGATATATGAAATGCATTGATTTTTAAATATAAAGCGAATTCTACTGTGCTTTTAAATCAGGTACTAGTGTGTATGTATGTTTAAAGTATGTATTGACCATGAGATTTCCCAGTGTTTGGTGCTTAATGCCGTTTATTTTATTTAAGCTAAGAATGCATATGTAACCCATGCACATAACCAGTAGCTACTATACTAATCTGGTTGAGCATGAACTGATCAAGATATCAAAACTTATCAAAACTAGCCTGAAGCTGATGAAACTGTTAACCCACTAATTGCCTTAATCTTAAAGCTGTTTTTTAAGCATACTTAAATAATGTATGAAAGTATGTATAAAGTTTGAAGGATAAGTTATTAGTGTTCTGCAGAGCAATAATGCCTTTTTCTATTCATCAAATCAAGGTCAAAATTCATCTTTTCAAGATTAAAAAGCTCTCTTAATGGAAATATTTAATTTGCTTATATAAAGCACTATAGCCATGTTTTCCAAAAAGTATAAAAATATACACTTACCTTTCATTCAGTGAAATATAGGAAGTGCTGAATTACAATGTGAAGTTAATGACTTCTGTTTACAAATGAGACACTCTAACGAGTTTTCAGTCTCTCTGTATGCCTTTGCTATTTAGGGGTCCACCCCAAGAAAGCCAAATACAACATAAACCGTCCTGACAAAAAAAAAAAAAAAAATCTTTTTTTAACTAATAATTCTCTATCAAAATGCTTCATATCATCATCTCAAATTTACTTTTTAAAATAATTGACTTTGTATTTTAGAAGTTTTAGATTTACAGAAAAATTGCAAAGATAGTACAGAGAGTTCCCATCTACCCCTGTTACTAACATCTTACGTTACTATGGTACATCTGCCCCAATTAGTGAACCAATATTGATATTCCATACTTTATTCAGATTTTCTTAGTTTTCTCCTAATATCCATTTTCCACATCAAGATCCTATTCAGAATACCACACTATATTGAGTTGGAATGTCTCCTTAGGCTCCTCTTGCCTGTGACAGTTTCTTAGACTTTCCTTATTTTTGATGACATTGACAGCTTTGAAGAGTACTGTCAGATAAATTGTAGCATGCTCCTCTCTTGGAGTTTGTTGGGTATTTTTTTCATGATTAGACTGGGATTGTGGGTTTTGAGGAGATGATCACAGAAGTAAAGTGCCATTTTCATCAGGTCATATCAAGGGTACGTACTGTCAACATGATTTGTGAATGCTGACAGGGACCTTGATAACCTGGCTGAGGTAGCGTTTGTCACTCTAAAGTTCTTCCTGCCCTTTCCATGCTGTCATTTTTGGAAGGAAGTCACTACATGCAGGAGTGAGGAGTCATAATTCCCCTTCTTTAGGGCAGAGAAGTATCTACATAAATAACTGGGAATTCTGTATAGAAAATTTGTTTCTTCTTTCTCAAATTCACTGTTGAGCTTTGGAATTCATCTGAGAAGGAATCATGTACTAATTACTTCATGATAGACTAGATTACCAGGCACAATCAGGGAAAAAAGCAGTGATAGTATGGTTAAATTGTTATTAGCATTTTCAGTATATCCACTTTATACATCCCCAATCATGATTTTTTTTACATTTCTTTTTAGAAAAGATGTTCAAGAAATCATTAAAGAACCCCAATAAGACTATATTCTAAATATTTATTGAAAGAATATAATTTCAGCTAAAATCCTAGAAGAGGGTTTGAAATAATTTAAAGAAAATGACCAAGTTTTTTTAAAACCTACGTTTCAAAATCTAAATGGATATGTGTTATTTGGGACACTTATTCATTATGATTATATAAGAAGACAATTCTTGTTTCCCTTATAAGTATGGACTGTATACATTAAGGAAAACAATGTTTAATCCTTATTTTTTAATACAGAAGTCTCAAGGTTCTTGTCAAATTTTGCCTTTATAAGCTTATTACAAAATTACAACTTACTTTACTGAAGTTTATAATGGAAGAAGTCCATATAGCAAAAGAGCTGTTTTAAATCAGAAGGAAAAAAGGTTACTCTGGTTGTTAATCTGCTTGGCAAATATTCCTTCATAATTTGTGAAAAGAATGCAAATCAGCATTTTAATATGAATTTTGAAATGAGGTATGGTTTTTTGTTTGTTTTTTTCAGAACTCAGTCTGAAAAACAACTGTGAGTGTAGCATGGGTCAAATTTGGTTTTTAGTCCATTTGCTTTATCAACATCACGGCTTCAGAAATCCAAATTTTGTTCTACTTTTCAGCCACCTTTCAAGGTGTTTGGTTATAATACTGTGTTGCTTTGAGGATATTTAGCCACTCATAAATAATTGTCTCAAGGTATTTAAAAGTGATTTGTGCCTTATTTTAATGCAAAATTAGCAGTTTTATTCTATTTTAAAAACAAAGGCAGAAAAACAATTCTGCATGTTATTCTTTAAAAACATCCAGAATAATACTACCAAGTATTTGTATTTCAAACCAGTAAAATTTTGAATATTCAAAGTCTGCTCTTAAACTTAGACTTCCTAGTATTATGGTGGTTATAGTGAGAATGAAATTAAACTGGGTGAGTTCCGAAATAAAGGAAAGTGTTATATTCTACAGTGCCCATATTTTCTATGGTAACTAAATCAAATATTTGTAAGTTCCTCTGCTTTTTGAAATTATTTTTCAAAGAAGCAACACCTGTTATACAACAGAATTGTATAAACTAAAAAGACTTTTGGCCTTGGTACATAGTCTTTATCTGGCCTGCAATGGAGTCATGGTTCTTTCTGAATCCCACTCTCACTTTTTTCTTTTTACCCTTAGATATTGCATCCGTGGTATTTCAGGGGTATAGAGAAATAATATTGGAATTTAGGAGCTATTTTTTTAAGTGAAAATATTACTAAGTGGTATCTTTTGATGATTACCTACTTTAATGTGTCTTAGAAAAGCACCAAAACATAGCATGATTATTTTTTCAGTTAATTAAAATTAGTTAATAACATGTTCATTTAAAAACTATTCATTGACTTTTTGTACCAGTCATATGCAGGGTACAGTAACTGAGGATATGGGAAATAAAATAACTGACATAGTCCCTGCTCTGAAGGAACAAAGGAAAAGGAATTGCAAATTTTTATTAAAATAATAATAATAATAATAATAATAATAATAATAATAATAATAATGTGTTTTGCCTGGAAGTTATTAGCTGAGATTCTAACACACAAAAAGTTCAAAAAAAAAGAACAAAAACTGGCTGCTTAATTTAAAGCATGCTCTAAGTATGAACCATAGTATCATTTCTAATTTCATTAACTTTCTCAATTATTATGCTAAGTATATTATGCTGCTAAGATACCCACATTTAAGGGGCAGATTTAGAGACTCTTTTAGAAACTGAGTGTCTTTATCTTATTATCAGATAACCAGGCTGCACAGGGCTCTCTATAATGGAATGATGCTCCTTTTCAATACTTAGAGCCACTGTACTCAGTTTAGGAGTAACTGAAGGTGTGGATGCATGTTAATGGGAATCCAATTTTTACTATTTTTATATGAATAACAGCGTTCTGTAGAAACAGTCTCTCCCTTCTAAATAAAAACTATGTGACTGCTGTTACTAGTGCTATTCTATGCGAATATCCTAATAATAGGATTCAGGAATTCTAATGAATTGTTTCTTAATTAAGGTGAACAAGTAGACTCCTGATCAAGAGGAGAACACTGTGAATGTCTCATAATCAATAGACCTTCATTCTCTTGTAGAAAATGTGGATTTTCAGGAAAAGACTGATTATTTTCATGAATAAATTTTCTTATACAAATTCCATTTTGTTTGACATAAAAGACCCTGAATCTTAAGATATTTGTAAATCAGAATATTTAAGAATGTAAAATGAATCCCCAAATCTAGTTTCCTCCAAAGCACTTCTTAATGTAGGAAATAGTTTTTACAAACCCTATGTCAGTACTAATGTTCCTGGGTCAAACCCAGTAATATTGTTAGTGTATGTTGTTACACCTTATTTAAGAGGCAGAGTGGTTTTGAGCAAGTCAGTTAACGTGATTTGATGAAGAAATAAGGAATTATATACATTTAGACAGAAGAATATTTTATTTTGAAAATAGGATTTCGTGCAATAATTTTTCTTGCATAACTTAGTTCATATAAATATGTACATCTGTTTTTCTGGCAGATGCCTTAAGGTCATGTTTTTCAGTATTTGAGTAAATCTGTATGTAGCAATGTTCTCATTGATTTCAGAAAAAAATATATTCTTTATATTGTTGCCAGGAGAAATGTTTTTGTTTATTTAAAATTATTATGGATATTGTGTTGTTGTATCATAACTAACTGCCTCAGCAACAATAAATATGCAATAAGAAAATCCTGTACCTTAGATTAGATTGACAATACTGTTACTTTAAAAGAAATATATACGGTACAAATTGCTGATTCTACATGTGTACATTTAACAGATACTCAGTTCTGCACCACCTAAATCAAAATGGCATTTGTATGCTGATGATTACATATGTGGATTGTAGTATCCTTTGTGATGAATCTTTGATAAGATTTATAAAGGGCATTGCCAATACTTTTTGACTGTGTAAATTAATTTTTTGTATGATGTACAGTTTGTTTAATCTTAGAGCTTCTATAGATTTCTACTTTATTATACTTGAATGAGGCAGAAAAGCACTGTGGAAAATCTGTAGCTCTGGATGCAACATGCAGACATACCAAAAAAATAATAATAAAGCAAGGTACTGAAGAGCAATGTTAACAGAATGCTTTATATCCAGAATGCTATGTTTTTTTCAAGCCACATTTTAGTTGAATGAAGTAAAGTTATTCAATCTTTTATTTTAAAATATTGGAAAGTCACAAATGATTACTTCTTTGATATGATGAACCTATAAGTCTATTCATCTCTGTTATTTCATTTCTCAAATGTGAGCCTTGTTGAGGTCCATTATCAAATCTACACTTTGGTTGATTATATGATGTTTAGGACAAGGCAGAATTTAAAACCTGCATGTTTAGTGCATCACATGTCAAGTCACCATCCTTCTGACAGTGTAACTTCCATAACGTTATTTTGAGAGCCATTTAATAATCATATTTGAAAAAGTGGATTTCTTGAGTCTGTTGTAGTTTAGTACTTACAGCAGTGCCTAAAACAGCAACTAATATGAACTGCCTGAGTCCTACAACATAAATGCATAAAGCTTTTTTATGTAAAAGCCACAGGAGGGGTTCAAAATTGAACTTTTCCAAAGTTTATTTCTCTTGCGTTAGATGAAAAACTATTTAAAAGGACTGAAAACCCTGAGCTTTTTGCTCGTCTTGGTAGCAGATATCTGTAAAAACCTACCCAGAATTGTGATTTTACTTCATTGTTCTTGCATCCTTGAGGCTACAGTATAAATCATCTCCAAACTTGACTACTATTGGGAAGATGTGTATAAAAGCATCGCTTTGGGAATTTTTTTAAAAATATGCAAAAATAAATATTGAATAAAATCTACATTACCATAAAACACCCAAAAATGCAGTTCTAAAATAAAATTGGTCACAATTAAACTTTGCATGGTGATGACTCTTCTTTTACAATT